CTGGAGTGCAGTGGCGTGATTTCGGCTCACTGCAACCTCCATCTTCTGGGTTCAAGTGGTTCTCATGCCTCAGCTTCCCGAGCAGCTGGGATTACAGGTGCCCACCACAACACCCATCGATTTTTTGTATTTTTAGTGGAGACAGGGTTTCACCATGTTGGTAAGGCTGATCTAGAACTCTTGACCTCAGGTGATCCACCCACCCCGGCCTCCCAAAGTACTGGGATTACAGGCTTGAGCCACCGCACCCGGCCTACAGCAGAGCTTTTCATATGAATTGTGTGGCTTAATTTTTTTTTCTTTGGAAGTTAAATTGCAAATGCTTTATCTGTGGGTTCAGCTTTTTGTATTCTTAATTCTTCAGCGGGCCGGGGGCAGGGGGCGGCGATAGAGGCGGCTCTTACAGGGTACTCATTCTTTGGCTCCGCCTTAGATCTGGCTAAGGGGATAGAAAACGACCCTGCCTCGCTTTGTTTAAAAACGCAGAGTTCTAGCATGGTGTTTCCCCCCCCCCTTCTCTTCTTAAGCTTACCAAGTTCCAGATACCGCCCAGATGAATTTTTTTTTTATCACAGCTGTCATTCTCATTTCTACAGGCATGAAAAGTGCGACTCAAGTTCAGTGTCTTGCCTCGGGTAGCTTGGGGATTCCCAGTCAGCTCCTCGCGCCTTCGTCGCCGCTCCCCTTCCACCCCGCGCCTTCGCCGGCCGTCCCCTGCTCCATCCAGGCCACGGGGGTGACGGTGGGGTCTGGGGCATTCAGGCCTGGCTGGGCATGAGGGCTTCAGGCCCAATTCCACGCCCGAACTCGTCCTGATTAGTCTGGCTTTTCTGGTCGCCCCAGCCCTGCGGTCGGGGAGAGCTGGAAACCACCGAGCTGACAGCCTAGAGCGTCGCTCCCCGGCCGCCGAGCGCTGACGCCGCGCCGGGGGCGGGGCAGCTGGAGGCGGCAGGGAGAGGAGCGAGCAGCCGGGAAGGGCTGGCCGGCTTCGCAGCGCCCCGCCGTGGCTGCGGCCGGAAGCGGTCTCGTTGGCCCTGCGGCGCTGGAGCCTTGACGCACGGAGCTCGAGAGCGAGAACGGGAGAGAAAGGGGTAGAAATGGCGGCTCCGCTCGGCTCCCGCTGAGGAGGGCGAAGCCGGCGGAGTGTCTGTGCTGCCGGTCTGCAGCACCGCCCCCGCTTCCCGCACGCCGCCTGCTCACGCCGACTTCCCTTCCTCTGCCCGGCTCTCTCTTGTGCTCGTCTGCGCTCCGCACGCTCCGGGCCGGCTCGTCTCTCATTGCCCGGCTCGGCTCCGCTGGCCCTGACTGACCGGCCGGCGGGCCGGCCTTGCTCGGCTCTCCCGGGCGCGGCGTGGACTCCGTCCCCCTGGCTGGACCATGGTGAACACCCGGAAGAGCTCTCTCCGCCTTCTCGGGTCCAAGTCTCCTGGTCCCGGGCCTGGGCCTGGGGCCGGAGCAGAGCCTGGGGCGACCGGAGGCAGCAGCCATTTCATCTCCTCTCGGACCCGCTCCTCCAAGACCCGCGCCGCCAGCTGCCCCGCCGCCAAAGCCGGGGGAAGCGGTGGCGCCGGCGTCACTCTGGATGAGGCCAGGGTAAGAGCGCGGCGTCCCGAGTCCGGAGGCTCATAATAAATACATTTTTAACATTGTCTTTCAGAAAGTTGAAGTTGATGGTAGTTTAAGTGATAGCCACGTATCTCCTCCAGCCAAACGCACTTTGAAACAACCTGATTCTGTTTGCAAAGACAAATCAAAATCACGAAGTACTGGTCAGCGAGAGGAATGGAACTTATCAACTGGACAGGCCAGGTGAGAAAGGAGAACTCATTGATTGTTTTTTCGTGTTTGCATATTAAATATTATTGTGTTCTAGGTTAACTTCTCAGCCTGGTGCTACATTACCAAATGGACATAGTGGCTTATGTGAGTATTCTATTATAAAACTGGTTAGTTTTACTTTGAAATGTAAATATCTCTCTTCTTGTAGCCCTTCGAAGCCATCCCCTTCGAGGGGAAAAGAAGGGAGATGGGGACCTTTCTTGTATAAATGGTGACATGGAAGTCAGAAAAAGTTGTCGTTCCAGGAAAAACAGATTTGAAAGTGTGAACCAGAGTTTGTTATTTGATCAACTAGTAAATAGGTATGAATGCCAAGTATTAAGCAGTTTCATTTGTCTAAATCCTGATTTTATTATGTGATTGTAGCACTGCTGAAGCTGTACTACAGGAAATGGACAACATTAACATCCGACGGAATCGTCGATCAGGAGAAGTAGAACGACTTCGAATGTGGACAGATACAGAATTTGTGAGTATATTAGCTGTAGCAATCTTTGTAAAGTTGCTATTTGACAGATTTCTTTCTTTAAAAGGAAAACATGGATATGTATTCAAGAGTGAAAAGGCGAAGAAAGTCACTAAGAAGAAATAGTTATGGGATACAAAATCATCATGAAGTTTCTACTGAGGGTGAAGAAGAAGGTTTGTAAAGCACTTTTTGGAATTCTAGAAAGTTTTTCTTTTCTTTTTGTGTGTGGGAAACTAGAATCTCAAGAGGAGGATGGAGATATAGAAGTTGAAGAGGCAGAAGGAGAAGAAAATGATAGACCATATAATTTGAGACAGAGAAAAACAGTGGATCGATACCAAGCACCTCCAATAGGTAGGCAACTCTAAATAACTTTTTTCTTTCTGTATTTCTCTATTATCCTTTTCTTCCCTTTTAGTACCAGCTCATCAAAAAAAGAGGGAAAACACGCTGTTTGATATTCATAGATCTCCAGCAAGAAGAAGCCATATTAGGTAAGGTTTGTTTTTGAAAGGAAACATTTGCAATGGTTTTAAGGATTTTACTCTCTTTAAATAGGAGAAAGAAGCATGCCATTCATAGTAGTGACACAACTTCTTCTGATGAGGAACGCTTTGAAAGAAGGAAATCAAAGAGCATGGCAAGAGCAAGAAATAGGTTAGTAAAATTTGTAATGTTATTTCCATGGTTGCAACTTTACTTGCACTTTTATAAATTTCAGATGTTTGCCTATGAACTTCAGAGCAGAGGACTTAGCTAGCGGTATTCTCCGAGAACGAGTGAAAGTGGGTGCAAGCTTGGCTGATGTTGATCCAATGAACATTGATAAATCAGTAAGTTTTGTAAATGTTTTTCTAGAAGTTTTTTTGATATCAAATTTTTCCCCTTCTTTCCAAGGTACGGTTTGATAGCATAGGTGGATTGAGCCATCATATTCATGCGCTAAAGGAAATGGTAGTATTCCCACTTTTATATCCAGAAATTTTTGAAAAGTTTAAAATTCAGCCTCCAAGGTAAGCAATGTCATAGATGTTTATTATTGTTAATTTACACTTCTTGATTTTTTTATTCTTCTAGGGGCTGTTTGTTTTATGGCCCTCCTGGCACAGGTAAAACCTTGGTTGCCAGAGCATTAGCTAATGAATGCAGCCAAGGAGACAAAAAAGTGGCTTTTTTTATGCGAAAAGGAGCAGATTGTTTGAGCAAGTGGGTTGGTGAATCTGAAAGGCAACTTAGGCTTCTTTTTGATCAGGTAAGAGAAATCATCTAATTCAAGAGTCTTTTACAATAAATATTATTTGTTTTCTTCTTACTAGGCATATTTGATGAGACCTTCTATAATATTTTTTGATGAAATAGATGGATTAGCTCCAGTTCGCTCTAGCAGACAAGATCAGATCCACAGGTAATTTTTCTTTATCTGATTATCTTGATTTCTCTTTTAATTTTGCCTGAAAATTATTTTACAGCTCTATAGTATCAACCCTCCTTGCTCTTATGGATGGATTAGATAATAGGGGTGAAATTGTTGTTATTGGTGCTACAAACAGACTTGACTCTATAGATCCTGCACTCAGGAGACCTGGTCGTTTTGACAGAGAATTCCTCTTCAACCTGCCTGATCAAAAGGTAAGAGTTTTTGTTTTCAATATGTTAACATTAAGATTTTATGTATCTGTGCTTTTCATCTTAGGCAAGAAAACACATCTTACAGATCCATACCAGGGACTGGAATCCAAAATTGTCAGATGCATTTTTAGGTGAATTGGCTGAAAAATGTGTTGGTGAGTGTTACTGTTTGAATTTTTTGATTGTCACCTTTGCTATCCTTCTCCTTTTGTGTATTAGGCTACTGTGGAGCCGATATCAAGGCCCTGTGCACTGAAGCCGCCCTGATTGCACTGCGGAGGCGTTATCCCCAGATCTATGCTAGCAGTCATAAACTGCAGCTGGATGTTTCCTCAATAGTGCTTAGTGCCCAAGATTTTTACCATGCAATGCAGAATATCGTGCCTGCTTCCCAACGTGCTGTGATGTCTTCAGGGCATGCACTATCCCCCATCATAAGACCACTGCTGGAAAGAAGCTTCAACAACATCCTAGCAGTCTTGCAAAAAGTGTTTCCTCATGCTGAAATTAGCCAGAGTGACAAAAAAGAAGGTACTCTAAACTACTTTTTTATATTGTTAAGAAGCCCCATAACCATTGTGATTTTTTTAAACAGATATAGAAACTTTAATTTTAGAGGATAGTGAAGATGAAAATGCTTTATCAATTTTTGAGACCAATTGTCACTCAGGATCACCAAAGAAACAGTCATCATCTGCTGCTATACATAAACCCTACCTTCATTTTACAATGTGAGTGATTTATATCAACTTTCTTTGTATTTTTTGAAATAATTATGTCTTACATGTATTACAGGTCACCATATCATCAGCCAACCTCTTACAGGCCACGCTTATTGCTCTCTGGAGAACGGGGCTCAGGTCAAACTTCTCACCTTGCTCCAGCACTTTTGCACACTCTAGAAAGATTCTCTGTGCATAGACTAGATCTCCCAGCACTTTATTCAGTTAGTGCCAAAACACCTGAGGAATCATGTGCACAGGTAGGTTTGTACCACATCAGAGCACTTCCAACGTTGTTTAATGTTGGTTTTTTTCCTTAATTAGATTTTTCGTGAAGCTCGAAGAACAGTACCTAGTATTGTTTACATGCCTCACATTGGGGATTGGTGGGAAGCTGTCAGTGAAACTGTGAGAGCAACTTTTCTGACATTGCTACAAGATATACCATCATTTTCACCTATATTTTTATTGTCTACCTCTGAAACCATGTACAGTGAACTGCCTGAAGAGGTAAGAACTGATTAAATATTTATCTTTCCTTATTTAATGTCTTTGTGTGTGTGTATATGTGTAGGTTAAATGTATCTTTAGAATACAGTATGAAGAGGTCTTGTATATTCAAAGGCCTATTGAAGAAGACAGAAGAAAATTTTTTCAAGAATTGATTCTCAATCAGGCATCAATGGCTCCACCACGAAGGAAACATGCTGGTAAAGTTTGTAAAGCCTTTAGGAAAATGGGAGGAATCTTAACATTTTCTTCTGTTTTCTCTAGCTCTTTGTGCTATGGAAGTGCTTCCTCTTGCACTACCTTCTCCACCTCGTCAATTATCAGAATCAGAAAAAAGTCGAATGGAGGACCAGGAGGAAAATACTTTAAGAGAGTTGCGGTTGTTTCTCAGGGATGTAACCAAGAGGCTGGCCACAGATAAACGCTTTAACATCTTCAGCAAACCGGTGGATATTGAAGAGGTCTTGTTTCAGTAGTGGGAAGTAATTTTTATTAAAATATCTGTTTTAGGTTTCAGATTATCTTGAAGTAATCAAGGAACCAATGGACTTATCAACAGTAATAACTAAAATTGATAAACATAATTACCTGACTGCAAAGGATTTCCTGAAAGATATTGACCTCATCTGTAGCAATGCTTTAGAGTATAATCCAGATAAGGACCCAGGAGGTAAGGATGCATAGGGCAAGGTTCCCCTTGATCTATAATAAATATATACCAACTTTTTTAACAGATAAAATAATTAGGCACAGGGCTTGTACCCTGAAGGACACTGCACATGCTATCATTGCAGCTGAATTAGATCCAGAATTTAATAAACTTTGTGAGGAAATTAAGGAAGCAAGAATAAAAAGAGGTAAGTTGTAGAAATAAACTTGGTACTGAAGCTTAAAGAGGTATTGCTTATCTTCTGCTTGCAGGCTTATCAGTAACATCAGAACAAATAAATCCTCATAGTACTGGAGCTCGGAAGACAGAAACTAGAGTCGAAGAGGCATTTCGGCACAAACAAAGAAATCCAATGGATGTGTGGCACAACTCTGCAAATAAATGTGCATGTGAGTATTTCAGCTCATGTTATCCAGTAGTGCTACATATCTTTTTTCCTTCCTTGTAAAACAGTTCGGGTTCGGAGAAAATCAAGGCGGAGATCACAGTGGGGTAAAGGAATTATTAAGAAAAGGAAAGTTAATAATTTAAAAAAAGATGAAGAAGACACCAAATTTGCAGACTATGAGAACCATACGGAGGACAGGAAATTATTAGAGAATGGAGAGTTTGAGGTAAGCACTGACTGCCATGAGGAAAATGGAGAAGAGACTGGAGACTTATCTATGACCAATGATGAATCATCCTGTGACATCATGGACTTGGACCAGGGGCAGAGGCTTAACAATGGAGCAGGCACAAAAGAGAACTTTGCATCTACTGAGGAGGAAAGTTCAAATGAATCTCTACTGGTCAACAGCAGCAGTTCCTTAAACCCGGAGCAGACCTCCAGGAAAGAGACTTTCCTTAAAGGAAATTGTCTAAATGGTGAGGCTTCCACTGACAGTTTTGAAGGAATACCAGTTCTGGAATGTCAGAATGGCAAGCTTGAAGTAGTTTCTTTCTGTGATAGTGGAGATAAATGTAGTTCTGAACAAAAGATTCTTCTGGAGGACCAGTCAAAAGAAAAACCAGAAACTTCGACTGAAAATCATGGAGATGATCTTGAGAAACTAGAGGCACTGGAATGTAGCAATAATGAGAAGTTAGAACCTGGCTCTGATGTGGAGGTTAAAGATGCAGAACTGGATAAAGAAGGTAGAGCTAATATTTGAAAAATCTTCTGAAGGTGCTGCAGTGTATTTTTTTGTCTCAATTATAGGTGCTTCTAAAGTAAAGAAATACCGTAAATTAATTTTAGAGCAGGCAAAAACGACAAGCCTGGAACTGGTTCCAGAAGAGCCATCTGAGCCTGTGCCTCCTCTTATAGTTGATCGTGAGAGATTGAAGGTAAGCTTAGCTATTCCCAGTCAAGTTTTAAAATTACATTTTATTCTTTTCTGTTTTTTCTTAGAAATTGCTTGATTTGTTGGTGGATAAAAGCAACAATCTGGCAGTTGATCAGCTTGAGAGATTATATTCTCTTCTTAGTCAGTGTATCTACCGTCATCGTAAAGATTATGACAAATCACAACTTGTAGAGGTAAGTGTTTAGTTTATCTGTAGAATAAACAAGAATCTTTTCAAGTTAGTATTTTGATTAACAGATGAAGCACAGCTTCAGGGAAAGAAATTCTGTGCCAGCTAGTCCTTTTCTTCTCCTCCCTGATGAGCTTCAAGCCATGGAAGGTAAAAGAAGGCGAGAGTGGAGGAAAAAGGTGGGTAAAATGGAAAATAAAAGTTTAATGTTTCTCTCTCTTCCTCCTTCTCTGCCCATGTAAGACGTGCCTACTTCCCCTGCATCTTTGCCATGTTTGTAAGTTTCCTGAGGCCTCCGCAGCCATGCTTCCTGTACAGCCTGCAGAACTGTGAGTCAGTCAAACCTCTTTTCTTTTTAAATCTGCTTCATAAGTGGTTGTGTGTTCTCATTAGGAGGCACGTAGAGTCTGGTTATCCTCCTTATTGTGATGTCATCAGTGACTGATATTTGATGCCTAAATACATTAGAGCCTGCAGAATGGTGAGTTCTAATGTAATCTTATTCCTTATTCACCTCTTTCCAAAAACATATTGTTTCCTTTTAGGCATGAAAAGGAAGCCCTTCGTGACATTGCTTTGAAACTGAGGACAAGACGAGATAGACGGACAGAATGGTGAGAGCCGGGAGGAGGGGAGAGGAAACAACCAAGGACTTCCGCCACAGACAGCCAGCAGCCATGACCTGGGGCCTGGCCCGGGGCGGGCCCTCCTGCCACATGGAACACGGGGTCAGAGGTCAGAGTGGCCTGCGTGTAGAGTGTGCGTCGGGCTGGGGAACTGGGGGGAGCAGGGGAGGGACACAAATATATAAATCTGTTTATATCTGGTGTCTACAGGAATACAAAACCATTGCAAAGGCTCCTAAGGCCTGGCAGCTGCCCCTAAAGCTGGACCTGGAAGGAAACAGATAAGATGAAGCAAGAGTGACACTGATACATAAGTGACAGCAGGAGTAAAAACACCTGCCGCGTTAGGAGTCCGGAGGCGGCCCCGCAGGCCGTCGGCTTGGCCGCCCCATCCTGGCTCCTCTGAGTAGCCCTGCTTCCCACCCTGAGCCCGGTCCTGCCTCGGGCTGGGCCTGGCCACGTGGCTGGGAAATGACCTCTGTGGTCCACTCACTCGCTTCTCAGGAGGCCACAGGGCAAGATGCTTGTGACGGGTCCCTTGCGCGCACCTGCGGCTGGCGGTGGGGCTGTCGAGGTGTCCAGCAAGCGAGCAGGCTGGCCGCAGAGAGGCCAGCTGCTGGGTGTGTGGGTGGGCGGAAAGAGCAGGGGGCAGGGAGCTGGGGGCACTGGGTGCCTGGGCTCTGCCACCCACAGGTGGGCAGCCTTGGTCTCCCGGGCCCTCAGCCTCCTCTTCTGCAAAATAAGAGGATGGAACTAGATGAGGTCTGAATTCCCTTGGAGATTTTGTGACAGAGGCTGGAAAATGCCCTTCCCACGAGACTCTTCCCTACGTGGCAGTACCTGAAATTCCACCATTAGAGCGACATTCTCTGAGGTCAGGCACCGCCCTCCCAGGGCCTCAGCACAGGCATGGCCAGGAGGAGAGGGGGAGGTGCAATCCTGCTGCGGAGCTGGCGTCCAGCCTCTCTCCCAGCGTGGCCACAGTAGGCCCTCCCCACACAACGGCTCATCCCACCAGGACCCCAAGGGGCCTCTGCCTCCAAGCCCGGGGCCAGCCCAGAAGGCAGAGGGGGCAAGGTGTGGACTCCACAGAGGCCCCTCCAAACCCCCCAACACAGAGTGACTTCTAAAGTGAATTCACACACCTAGTCTTCTGCTGTCAGGATGGATTTCCATACCTCGGTGGCTTTGTTAAGCGTAAAAATAATTCACTACGTGATCACTTAAAATCACAGAAATCCTCAACACCCCCGGCCCCAGAGCCATCTGGTCAACCTCGTACTCCTGTCTTTGCTGCCTGGGACTTCATTCCTACAAGCCGCTGTCCAGCCTCTCCTCTGCATGCCCTTTCTGCCCTGTGGAGGTCACACTGGGCCACAGCCTTCTCCCGAGGCCCCCAGTCACTGCTGCCTTCACCTCTGGCCAGCCCACTTGTCCACCCAGGAGTCCTCAGGCAGAGGAGCTCAAAGCCAGTGAAGGGCTGAGCCCAGGGGGACTTCAGGATGTGCGAGCACATGCACACGCACACATATGCACTGACCCTAAGAGCCGTGAAGTCCCCCGGTGGGGAGGGGTGCTGGGCAGACGGACAGTCCATGGCTGAGTGACAGGTGCGATGGGACTCACATGGCTGCCCTGAGGGGTGCTGCCTGTCTTGCCCACAGTCTGAGCCAGGGAGTGGGTCCTGGCCACCAGGCACAGGAGGAGGGACACAGGTGCCGTGGAGCATCGCAGGTGCTGTCTAGACTGAGGAGGACCCCTGGCCACAGGAGGCATGGCTGTGGCTCTGTTCCTCCTGGCCCCTTGTGAGGGTCACCTGTGGGGTGGAGGGGGCCGCTGGGCAGATGATCTGCAGGGAAAGGCCGCAGAGGCACAGGGGAATGTGATGGGGGCTCTTTCAGAATCTGAGTTCAAAGAGGAGGCGAGGCCCCAGAGGGCGAGGGCTGTGCCTCTTACCAACACACACGGTTCTCATCCACACAGGCCTTCGTGCATGGCCTGCAGAGCTGTGAGGGGGTGGGGGCGCCTCTGTATCCCTGGACATCAGACTGTCTTGGGACTGGACCCCAGTGCTCCTTAGGCCTCTTCTCTCTGAACAGGGACCCCAGAGGGGACACCCCCGTGATGGGTGACCCTGGTCGCTGACGAGGGCTGCGTCCTCCACAGGTGGCTGTTCTGTCCCTGCCCCAAGCCATTTCTTGTCCTGTCCTACCGGGCCCCATGGAGTGAATGGCTTGGGGTGCTGCTGGCCCATCAGGTCATGATGTGGCTTTGGAGGGACTGCAGCAGGGCAGACGGGCAGCACTAACCCTCTCTATGAAGCTGACGCAGGGGGGTGGGGTATAGAGTGAGGGCAGGCTGGTGCTCCCCAGCCACACAGGCCCCATGGGGTCTGTCAGAAGACCAGAGCTTCCTGGAGTCACCTACTTCTGGGCGTGGGGGTGCCCAGGAGAGGCCAGAGTCCGGGACGCAGCCTCTGCTCAGCAGAGGAATGGCTAGGCCCAACTACTAGAATGTTTGCAATCCCACCATTAGCCACAGACTCATCCAGGATTAGAAATGCCCTTCCTTCCAGACATCAGGATGGAGGCCCTCATCCACCCTCATGCACCTCAGAGATCAGATGTTTTCATTTTGCAAGTTGGAACTGGGCACTGTCTGGAGCAATGAGAGGAATCCATGGGCAGTGGTGGGTGAGGGACAGGCATGGGGCAGGTGGCTGGTACCCAGCTCTGCTCAGAAGAGAGGACTCCGCCCATGAATGAACGCCTGGGCGTGTCATCAGCTGCAGGACACACGCATGGGCATGCACCCAGTCTCCCTGGGTCTTGGGGATTTGTGTGGCTCAGGCCCACCCTTGGTAACTTGGTGACAGGTGTGGGTGACGCCATTGTGCCAGCATCCAAGATGAGACATGGGAGTCTCGTTATCTGGCTTCCAAGCCACACCTGTCCACTCTACCGAGGTGCTGCCACCCACACATGCTCAGGGAAGAGGGTGAAGGGTGTGGGGCTCTGGGCAGGACTTTGCCGGGACCCTTCTGCATGGCCATGGGGGGCAGCCAAGCCCAAAGGGACTCGGCCGCAGGCTGGGAGAGGACACTGAGACCCAGCTCTCCCGCTCATGGTCTGACTGTCATCTTTACAAAACACACATCTGGTCGCAACGCCCCCAGGCTCCTGTGACCCAGGTCTAGCCTCCCTCCAGCCGCGTCCCCTGCAAGCCACCCTCATACCCGGCCCTGCAGCAACGTGGAGTCACCTGTGGGACCTGAGACCCCCTCCCGCCTTTCGACCTTGCTCTTCCCCACTTGTCTGCCCGGACAATGCCCATTCTTCATAACCCACATCAGATGCCACCTCTCCAAGGAGCCTCTCTGAATGACCCTCCCCCACAGCCAGGCCCTTGGACCACAAGTCTCTGAAGCATCGTCTCTGCTCGTCTCCTTGCCTGTCTGCAGCGTGTCCCCACCAGACTGTGGGCTCAGCTGGTGTTTGGTGTGAGCCCCGGCCCCAGGAGGGGCTCCTGTGTGTTTGCTGAGTGACGAGCCAGTGAGTGACTTGAATTCCCATTCTGTCCTGTGGCTGTGGGGCAGGGCGTCTGCACTGGGGTTGGGTCTGGCAGGCACCGTCCTTGCCAGGCTTGGGTGCTGGGTCATTGTCCTCCCTGGGGCTGGAGTGGTGGACACATCACCTGTCCCAGGCTGGTGGTGGGAGTCTAGTCTGAGCCTCCAGACCTGGGGATGCGGGGACAGCAGGGAGGGATCACCTGCCCCTGGCAGGGCTCACCCAGGGAGGGCCAATGTTGATCCCCACGGAGGTCTACACCAGGACAGAGGTCCCAGAGAAGGTCCCTACTCCCTCCCCTTACAAGAGTGCAGCTGCCTGAGCGTGGAGCCACTGCTTGGGGTCAAAGGGCAGGGCCATGGCTCTGCACTGGGCCAATCCGGCCACTGCACAGTAAGTCTCCAGGGTCACGGATGCCAAGGGGACTGAAAAGACATGGTTACATCAGCTTCTCTCTTGACCACCAAGAATGTGAAATTCTCTATGATTTTACACGGCAGGAAAGGAAGCCATCTTCTTGTAAAGACTTGGCTTTCCTCCCAAGAAGGCACTTCTTGGTCATGTGTGCTCTGTGGCTGCAAACGAACACGGCGACTTTCAGCCACAGGGCACCCTGGGCTTGGCTTTGGCTTCCCCTCCTTTTTCCTGTGTGACCTTACTGTATGCTGAAGGCCCCCCAGCCCCATCTCTACAAACCTCAGACCTCTCTGGGTTCAGTTCCATGCACCTGGCTGCCTACAGGTGGCCCAACCTGGGGACCTGGGCGTCCGTCAGGCTGCTCAGCTTGACACACCAGATGGTCAACTGCTCATCTCCCCAGCTCTCCCGACACTGGCCTGTGGACCTGCTCTCCTCCCTGTGACCTCTGATGCCCGTGACCTCTGATGCCCGTGACACCTCACCTCCTTGGGTCCTGGTGCTTGCCTTTCCGTCCTGGTCCTGCCCATCCTCTGCCCATCCCCCGGAGGTGTCAGAGCTGCAAGGAGACCTGGGCATCACTTGAACCAATTTCCTGATTTATAGATGAGAAAGCCCAGGGCGCAGGAGAGGACGTGACCAGTCTGAGGTCACAAGACAAGCGGCGGAGTCAGGCGTAGGACCCAGGTCTCCTACCTGCCAAGGTGGGGATGTCCTCTCTCCTCCAGCCCCATCCTTTCTGATGAGGGCCACCGAGACACATCCTACTGTTCTCCTTCCTTCAGGTGGGCGTCCCCTCCCCACTGCTCTTGAAGTTACCCACCTCAGACCATGCCCAGGTCCTAGCATGGGGTCAGGGCTTGCCTGCCCCAGTGCAGCCCCCTCTGGAGGGCCATCTGCCCCACCCTGCCCTTCCCCACTCATGCCCCATCCCCGGCCTGGAATGCTCTTCCTCCCTCTTCTCAGCCCAAGAAGCCTTCACTACTTTGGGTTCCCTCCTAGCACGTGTTCTTCTCTGTTGTGTGCAAGTCTGGCTTTCAATGTGCGGTCTCTGAAAGCCATCCGAGGGCCCTGTGCTCCTCTCACCCACCACGTTCTAGCTGGGGACTAGGCTGCCGCTCAGCACTGACCTGCCCCCTTTCTGTCCTCTCTAGCTGGTTTGGAGCCAGGCCCAAGACCCTAGGACGCTCATCCATGATCCGGCAGCCCGATGCGGGCCCCTGCTGTCCAGGATTTGTCAAGAGTGGCAGCACAGAGTCCTCCCTGGCCTGGTGAGGCCACTAGACATGTCCCTTCACCCCAGACCACATGCCCCTAACCCCTGTGCTTGGACAGAGAGAGCCCAAGCACCGGGGGCAGGAGACCTGAGGTGTCCATGAGATGGGAAGTCCCAAAGAGCCTGCCCCTTCCTGCGAGGCTGAGGGCCGGCATGTGGCCAGCCAGAGCCTGCCCACAGGGCAGCTGGGCTCTATGTGAAAGGCCGGATCGGAGAGGAGATGCCAGCCAGGGATCCATCCTGAAACAAAACACAGTCACTCCGGGGTTAGTTGGCAAGTCCAAACACGGCATTGGGAAGCAGAGGTCCTGTCCTCCCTCTGAGCACAGTCCCGGCTCAGCGTCTGCCCCGGAGAGGCTGCAAGGCAAGAGGAGCAGCGGCGTTAATCTGCTGAGGGCTGAGAGAAACGTGAGCGTTACCCTGGGCTGGCCCCTTGGCTGCTCTCCCTTACTACGGAGCTGGAAGGTGGCCCCTGACTTCTTTGCAAAGGTATGAAGCAGACAAATTAAAAAATCAACATAATGGAGGAAAAAAAAAAAGATGCTCATGCACCAATAAGACTCATTCAGGTAGAAATAGCCAGGGCAGAGGGCAGGAGGGAGGGAGCAAGGGTTGAGAGAGACCGTGTTTAGGACACACCTGGTCTATGCTCCACAGCGCCGGTTTAGGCTCACTGCACAAGGATCAGACATGCAGTGTGGCCCAGGCATTGCTACAAGTCTCTTCTCCCCTACTTGGGCTGGGGAAAAGCAGCCCCGGGGGCACCTTGTGCTCCTCAGCAGGGACAGCCTGGCCGATGCGCTTTCCTGGCATTAGTCACCACCGACAGCAGGGACGATGGCACTGGGGATCCTGCTCTGGCCCGGTGGGGGCAGTGTGTAGTGATCCCTTAAAATGGAGCCTACAGTCCCCCCTAATCTCAGGGACAGCTTGTGAGCCACTGAGAACCTGGGATCTCAGGGGTGGGGCACGGTGTTGTCTACTGCTGGCAGAGGCCCCTGGTGACCAGCAAAGCTGGTGACAGCAAAGCTGTGGGTGGGGGCGGGTGCTGGGCGCAGTGGCTGCTCTGAGGCTGTGTGTGAGAGGGTACTGGGGAGGAGGAGGAGGAGGAGGAGGAGAGATGGCTACTGGCTCTGTGACAGGGAGTCACGCTTCAGGAACCTGCAAGAGAGGGGAAGAGAAAAGCGACACAAAAGCGTCCTACAAAGGAACAGACCCGACCACAGCTGGAAGGAAGGCAAACCTTTGAATCAGGTCCTTGAAATACAAGCTGCAGGAAGCTAGAACATTTTGGTGGACTTCAAACTCTCTGCCTTCAACAACAATTTTCAGGTCTGTAAACGCTTTCGCTCTGCGTTGCTGGTTCAATTCCTTCAACATTTCTGCAGAACAGAGAAGACAGACAGGGCCAGGTTCCCATTAAGAGTTTTTTTTTTTTTAATTAAAAAAAGTTTTTTTTCTTTTTTCAAGAAGTAGAGAAATAGGAAATACTTGATATTGTTTCTTGGCAAGACTGGCTCAACACTGACAGTCAAAAGAAGTCACAAACATAATGCATAAACAAGCAGCCACTGGGAGGGGCTAATAACCAAAGGAATCACAACTTTAAAAAGCAAAAAAACCAAATATGATACAAAAAATCAAACCCAGAAATTGAAAGGTTGGGGGAGAGATTCCCATACTGACGATTGGAAACATAGAGAATACATTATCACAGACAACTAAAAACTGTCAAATAACTACGGAGCAAGTTCTCCAAATGCCAATGGGTGCCGATGTATTGGAGACCAAGTCAAGCATGGCACTGTGATGTAAGATGGGCTGGATATGGTTCAAAGGAATCACAACCACAAAACCTGCAAAAACAGCGTCCCTTATGTTAGACACTCACAGCCATGGCGTGGGAGGAGACCCCGAGAAAGGAGGGGGCCATGGGAGGCCTGGCAAGCACCTCCTTCTGTTTCACACTTGTGGGGACTTTTCGGGAAAGCAAGCAAGCAAGGGACAGGGACCCTCTGCGCCTCCTCCCATGTCCCAGTTGAGTCTCTCAGGACACCCACCCTCTCCTGGGGCTTTGACATGGGGCAGAGCCTGCTTTACAGCCCGGCAGATCCCAGGAAGTGGCCTCGGAGGCTCCCACTCTGCTGCACACCTACCTGTGCCCGGTGTCTTGGACCTGGGGCTGGCACAGACAGTGCCCGGGCCCATGGGCTCCAGACCTGGGGATGTCAGAAGCTTCTCCCAGACCCACCCCAAGGCTTAGAAAGGAGAAGGAGGGAAGAGCCTGCCAGTCACCCTGTTGGGGTTGCACACTCTCTTTCATTGGCAAAAGTTAGGGCCTTCAGTTGACCACTGCTCCCCACAACAGCCTTGCCTCATCTGCCTGCCCCCAGGATCCCCTGGGCAAAGCCTGCCCTTAATGTTGCTGGCAGCTGCGCGTCAGAGGCCCTGATCCTTGGGCCAGAATGACCTAGACTGTCTTCAGGCCAGGCGATTTCCCTTGGCAGGTGTGTGGGAGAGGGTGGCCTGCAGAGCTGAGCCCTGCTCTCCAGCCCCACCGGCCATCGCCCCTGCTCCAGCCTCATTGGTTGTTGCTGTCCACATGGGCCAGGGCCGGCTGCCCGCCAGGACTCCTTCCTGGCCCCAGCCCTGCTTCTGACACTTGGCCAAGACCCTTTGTCTCTCTGAGCCTCTGCTTCTGCATCTGTAAAATGGGGATTGAGGATCCTGCTTCTGCTCCCTGATTGCCAGGCAGGCCCTTTTTGGTGAGGACACACTGGGCTCTGCTGAAGACCAAGGAAGACGGTGGGAGGGGCTCCTGGAGAACACGCCACATGCATGTTCAGGGATCGGGGTTGGGGGCCCTGCCCTCTGGGAGCCATGGCAAGGCCGAATCACTGACCCCGCCAACCCCAAGTCACACTGAGTCTGGAGTCACAGCAGAGCATCTCCAGGGGTGCGGAAGGGGGCTCTGGCTGGGACTTCAGGAAGGATCTACGTGGGGTGAGCTCAGACCCGGAGCAAGGGGGGTGGGAGCTACAGACAGAGACCAACAGGCTCAGAGCACCAGTGGGAGGGCGCGGGAGGGTGCGGGAGGGTGTGGGAGGGTGCAGGAGCACGAGGGGGCAGGTGCAGGTGGACAAAAGGGCCATGGGCAACAGGGAACACAATGAGGCGGTGGGCGGGGCCAGATCGCAACAGTCTTGCCTGGGAGCTCCAGCTTCATCCTGGGGCACCAGGGAGCCACAGGGGATTCTGGACAGGAAGTGGCAAGGTTAGACTTGGGTTTCAGACAAATCCACACAGAGGCAGGATGGGGAGTGGCTTGGGAGGCCAATGGGAGGCAAGATAGCGCCGTGCAGAGAGTTGAGCCTCGAAGCCAGACCTGAGGGTGAACCTGCACTGGGCCTCCTATCAGCTCTGTGACCTTGGGAAAGGGGACCCACATCCTCAGAGCCTCAGGGTCCACACTTGTTGAAGGTTCCATGAGACAGCATGTGGCGGGCACACAGGGAGCGCTCAGCGGGTGGGAGTGTGCAGTGCTGCTGATGGTGACGGTCTTTCCGAGGGAGAGGTGAGAAGGCCGGAATTACACAGCAACAGCAGGACAGAGAAACAGGAGCGTGTGGACCCCGTGGGGCTCAGTGCAGGAAGGAAGTGGGGAGGGGGAGGCATGGAGACCACTAACAGGTTTTTGGAGGGGATGGTGGTGGGACATCAGGAAGGGAGGGAACAAGAAGATCAGTTGTGGGGTGGGGCCTGTGGGACACCTGGGGGATGGGGTAGGAGGCGGTGGATAGAGGCCTGGGCTAGAGACAAGGTAGAGAGCCCAGCGGCGCCTGCGCACAGCCCAGGCGGAGGGGAGACAGCACAGGGCCAGTTGCAGGGCCAGGCTGGATAAGGCTCAGCTGCCATGCTCACACGTATCTCCAGAAAGAGTCACCAGCCGAATTAATGCCCAAACCACGAGCCAGGTAGATGACATCCCCTTTTTGAGTGAAGCGGTAGGGGAGGGGACAGAATTCTGGGCTGGGATTCTGAAGACCTGGATCCTGGTTCTTGTTCCAGCACTGCCACTAATTGGTGTGTGACCCTGGGCCAGCACCCCAGCTTTCTGGGCCTCTGTTTCCTCTAGCACAGAAGGGCAGAGACACCTGCTTGGTAGCCCCCTGGGTGTCATGCTGCAGAGAGTGACAGATGTGGCCCCACATGCCTGCTGAGTTAATCAGTGCTTAGGGGCCTGGAAAACACAACAGCACACAAATGCCTACTCTTTCTGGGCCCGAGGCATCCTGAGGGTTTCTGAAGACCTTCCTTTCAAATCGAGGTCCCGGCAATGATTCTATCTAAAGCCCCAGCCCCGGCCGTGACACCTTCTGCTCCAGGAATTCTGGAGCTAGACCTGGAAGGCGCTTGGAGGTTCAGGTGTCCCCATCCTAATGTAGGTGCTTTCTGCTCTCTCTGAATCTCACTTGGTGGAAATCTGGATTTAATAGTTGGGGAAGATTATTCACTTTCAGAAGAATTTTTCAATTTATGAAAGTGCTCACCAGGGGATTCCCAGCAGGCCCCAAGTGCATTCCTAGTATCGATTGGCTGGTGTGTGCGGGCTGCTGCCCACTGCCTGCCCGGCCGGCGAAGCAGGAGCTTAGGCTCTCAGGCTGTGCCTGTCGGTGGGGAGACCCAGAATCCACAAGGGGACACCAGGACCCGCTGGGCACAGGCTGCCCTCCTCCCTGCCCCATGTTTTGGCAAAGGACACTCCCTGATCTCTGAGAAGCTTCCAAGTGAGGTGTGTGGGATTGCTGCGGGGTCTGGGGAGATCTTCCAACAACATGGCCTATTCTCAGGTGTGGGAGATTTGCAGGCCTCGGGGCTGGGTCTTCAGAGTGGACTTCCAGAAGCACCTGGCACCCTGCACTATCCTGCTCCAGGATTCTGCGGGAGAAGATGATGGCCTAGAGACCCCAGGAGAAGATGGCCTAGAGACCCCAGGAGAAGATGGCCTAGAGACCCCAGGAGAAGATGGCCTAGAGACCCCAGGGGAAGATGGCCTAGAGACCCCAGGGGAAGATGGCCTAGAGACCCCAGGGGAAGATGGCCTAGAGAGCCCAGGAGAAGATGGCCTAGAGACCCCAGGAGAAGATGGCCTAGAGAGCCCATGACCCTCCCTGCATGGAGGCTCGGTGGGGTCTGGCGAGTGGAGTCCTGGCAGCTGAGCCTACCAGGTGGGATGAAGACTTGGCCTCAGCATCTGTCCCTGTTGGTCGGCCCCAGAGGTTGTTTTTGGGTCTCCTCGGCTTTGAGCGGGATGCCCGCCTACGTCTGTGGGACTGCACACCCTGGCCTTGCTCACGGAAGTGGCTTCCCCATGCTCAGATTTTTGTCCCAGGCCTCTTTGCCCCTTTCCCCACTTCCTCCTGCATGCCCAGGATGCTCGACTCAGCGCCCAGCATGGAGCTCCTCTTCCCGTGGAAGACGGTCCACTGCCCGCAATCCGCAGGCCTTCCCCAGACTCCTCCCCTCCCTCATCACACCAAGTCCCATCTTTTTACCTCCTAGAATTCTCAGGATCCAGCCTCTCCTGCCCTAGGCCCTCCAGCACCCTGAGTGAGCTGCCCTCATCTTTCACTTGAGTCACTGCAACAGCCTCTGAGGATGTCTCCCTGTTTCCAGCCTGTCCCCCTCCAGGCCACCTCCACACTGCATCCTCACAGCCACTGGCCACACAAATCCTTCGGGGCTGAAGGGGCAGCACAGCCCTCTGGGAGGTCTCCCCGTTCCCTCCGCTCCTCCTCCACTCCCAGGGGACCCTTTGCTCCCCAGCGAAGCCTCCTTGCACCCCACACACGTCCCCACTCCAAGTCTCCGTCCCCTCCGCCTGGATCTTCCCTCCCCTTCCTCCATCTGGCCAAGCAGTATTTATCCTTCACCACCAGGGAAAGTGTTATTTTGTCCTGGGCCTCTTTGCCTCCTTCCCCTCTTCCTCCCACACCCTCTGCCCTCTGCCCTCCTCCGGAGGCTGGCAGAACAACTTGTGCTCACTTCTTTATCGATACTAGGAGTTGTAATTATTTATTTACATGTCTGCCTCCTGCACTAGACTATGTTTTATTCATATTTTTATCTTCGACACTCAGCACAGGGCCTGGCATACATATATATATATCTGGTGTGATGGATGGCAAATATTCTTTGTAGCTTCCCCCGTCAAGAGGTGGAGATGATTTCCCTACCCTTTGAATCTTGGCTGGCTTTGTGATTTGCTTTGGACTACAGAATGTGGTGGAAGTGACCCTGTGAAAATGTGAGTCACGGCCTTAAGAAGCTTTGCTCACTTTCACTCACTCTCCAGGGACCCCTGGCACCACCACCATAGGAACAAGCCTGGGCTAGCCTGTTGGAGCATGAGAGACTGTGTGGAGCAGAAACGAGCTGTCCCAGATGAGGCATTTAGACCAGCCAGTCTCTGCCAATATCAGCCAGGCCTGACCTAGATTGGCTGAGTGTAGTCCAAACTGCTAAACCAGGATCACAATCTAAATAAGTGGCTGTTTTTAAAACACTCAATTTTAAGTCACTGAATTTTAGAATTGTTTGTTAAGCAGCAAGAGCTAACTGATACACAAGGCATGAATAGATGATGGACTCAAGTGCTCAGGGAACTTTCCCTGTGTTGGTTTCACCTTTGCTAGTTCAGTTTGAGGCTAATTCTTTTTTTTTTTTTTTAGTTGTGGTAAAATGTACCCATTTTAAAGTGTCCAGTTCAGTTGTGTTAAGTATATTCACACTGTTGGGCAATCCTCTGGAATCCTTTTCATCTTCACAAACGGAAACTCCACACCCATTAAACAACCACTCCCCACCTCCCCTCCACTCATCCCCGGCAACCACCATTCTACTTTCTGTCTCTATGAGTTTGACTATTTTAGACCCTCTTATAAGTGGAATTATGCAATATTTGTCCTGTGAATGGCTTTATTTCACCTAGCATAATGTCCTTAAGGTTCACCCACATGGTAGCATGCATCAGGATTTCCCTCCTTTTTAAGGCTGGCTAATATTCCACTGTATGTAGATACCACATACTGTTTAACCATTCATCCTTTGATGGACGCTTGGGTTGCTGCCACCATTTTGCTATTGTAAACAATGCTGCTATGAGCACTTATTTAGACTGTGACTCTGGTTTGGCAGTTTGGGCTACACTCAGCAGATCTAGGTCAGGCCTGGCTGATATTGGCAGAGACTGGCCGGTCTAAATGTCTCATCTGGGACAACTCATTTCTGCTCCACGTGGTCTCTCATGCTCCAACAGGCTAGCCCAGGCTCATTCCTATGATAGTGGTGCCAGGGGTCCCCGGAGAGTGAGTGAAAGTGAGCAAAGCTTCTTGAGGCCATAGCTCCCATTCAGTTCTCACCCCCGAGTTATGGACCAGATATCCCCTCTAACGACCCGTCTCAAACCCCATTGGTTCTAAGTGGTGAGTGTAAAATGGCTCTGTGGATGCAGCGGCAAGTGGCACGAGGGAATGGGGACTGGAAGAGGCTCTGCCTGGGGCTGGATGCTTTGCCTAGAGGAGAGTGAAGCCACAAACAGAACCAAGGCTGGAGATGAAGTTGCAGCCAAACTTCTGCATATTTTTCACCAAACGACACAAGTTATTTGTCAGAGACTAATGGGCTCGTTCTGGCTGGCCTATAAGGGCTGTATGAGATGGTAATAAAGAGGAAGAGATGTCAAATATTAAAAGGCAAAGAATTTCAGTGGCTTTGCAGCAGAGAAGTCCATTAAATCAGAGCCTTGAGAAAGGTTGTGTGGCCAAATCATTTTTTTCAGAGCT